AGGACACTGAAGTGAGAGATCTTTTGTTCTCGTGGCATTGGAGAAGCCAGGAAAGAAAAAGGCTTTAGCAGGGACCAGGTGCGTCCACTTTGCAAGTGGATTTGGAGAGAACAAGCAGTGTTCACATATCAGTCCAGCAATGTCTCAAGACTCCTTCCTGGAACAGTCATCAGTTTAATCCAGTGAGGATGGTGTCTCTCTTCTTTCATGAGCATTTTCCTATTTCTGAAATATTAATAAATAGGTGCTTTGTTCCTAGGAAGTGGAGAGAAGTCAAGGAAAATACTCATCATACTCCTAGAAGTCAAGGAAAATACTCCTCGTACTCCTCATGGCCGCTGGAGCCCGCTGCTATGAGGTTATGGAGAACGTCTTGAACATTCCATTCCCCAGCACCTAGTGCAGTGACTAGCATAGTAGGCACTCAAAAAGTGTCTGTAGGATTGTATTTCAAACTTTAGTTGTCTTTCCCAAAGAAGCCTGTCGTGCCCACACGCGGCCGCAAGAAGTCCGCGCCTAGAAATAACATTTATTCTAAGGATCTCTGCGCAGAGATTCTTGGGAAGCGGTTCCCCTCCCGCATTCCCTTGTTACTCCTCCCCTCGGCCGCCTTTGAAAGAAGTGGCACGCCACATGATTCCATCCTTTCTCCCACCTCCAAAGACCTGGCTGATAATGGGCAGGAGCGTAGGCCAACCATAAAACTTTATTTCCTCTTCCAGCCAATAGCAAGAGGCGATGAGTATATGGCTCCTCTTTTGTGACTTCCCCCGCCCCCTTTGATTCCGCCCCCTATTCCTCCACTCAGATTCCACACTTGACAACACATCTGGCCAATGAGAAGTTCCTACTCTGCGTGGGAAGGATGGACTGACTAGATGATAGACGTCCATCCCTGGCCAATGGAATATCAAAAGTGCGGGAGGGGTGTAGAATGCAACCAATGGCGAGGTGCCAGAAACGAGCATCAGGGAAAGGGCGGGACGAAAGTGTTCGCGGGAGGGAGGGGAAGGCCCAGGGAACCAAGCAGCGCTGTCGCCGCCGCCGCTGCAGCCGGAGTTGGAGGAGGGAGAAGCTAGGAAGAAAATGGCGGCCGTGGCTGCAGAGGCGGCAGCGACTGCAGCGTCCCCCGGGGAGGGGGGCGCCGGCGAGGCCGAGCCGGAGATGGAGCCCATCCCCGGCAGTGAGGCCGGCACTGACCCCCTCCCGGTCACGGCCACTGAAGCGTCTGTGCCGGATGGCGAGACTGACGGGCAGCAATCCGCTCCTCAGGCCGACGAGCCGCCGCTCCCGCCGCCACCGCCGCCGCCGGGGGAGCTCGCCCGCAGCCCAGAGGCGGTGGGGCCGGAGCTGGAGGCTGAGGAGAAACTGTCCGTTCGGGTGGCGGAGTCGGCGGCAGCCGCGCCTCAGGGAGGGCCGGAACTTCCACCTTCTCCTGCATCGCCGCCGGAGCAGCCCCCGGCTCCCGAGGAGCGCGAGGAGCCGCCGCTGCCTCAGCCCGTAGCCCCGGCGCTCGTGCCGCCGGCGGGCGGGGACTCCACGGTGTCGCAACTGATCCCGGGCTCGGAGGTGCGGGTCACGCTGGACCACATCATTGAGGACGCGCTTGTCGTGTCGTTCCGCTTCGGGGAGAAGCTCTTCTCCGGGGTCCTCATGGATCTGTCCAAAAGGTACCGCGCCCGCCCCCAGCACCCTCCGGTCCGGAGTTAACCTTTTTATTCTCTTCTTTTGCAGATATGAAGTGCAGAGACTCCCATTCACGGCTTTCCATTCTGTTTCCTGCAACAGCACACGCTCTGATCGTATCTCACCTGTTTGCAATGGCTTATTAGTATGTTTTACTCTTAAACTTGCTTGCTCTCCCATCAAGACCCAGGAATCCTTCTTTCCCATTTGGGGAAAAAAGCCATTTAAAATTTCATATTGAAGTATGGTGTTTGAGGGGAAAGATGAGAGCAGTTATTCTGTATTATTTAATCTCAAATATCTTTTTTTTTTTTTTTGAGACGGAGTCTCACTCTGTCACCCAGGCTGGAGTGCAGTGGCGCCATATCGTCTCACTGCAACCTCCGCCTCCTGGGTTCAAGCGATTCTCCCGCCTCAGCCTCCCAAGTAGCTGGGACTACAGGCGTGCGCCACCATGCTGGTCTAATTTTTGTATTTTTTAACTAGAGCCGGGATTTCACCATGTTGGCCAGGCTGGTCTTGAAATCCTGACCTCAGGTTATCCACCCGCCTCAGCCTCCCAAAGGGCTGGGATTACAGGCATGAGCCGCCGTGCCCGGCCTCAAGTATCTTTTTTAAAAATAATTTTGGATTAGGGCATTTGCACTTCTGTTTATGTTTGTTTGTTTACTTATTTAATAGAGACAGGGTCTTGCTGTGCTGCCTAGGCTGGTCTCAGACTCCTGGGCTCAAGCGATCCTACTGCCTTGGCCTTCCAAAGTGCTGAAATTACAGGCGTGAGCCACTGTGCCCGGCCTGCACTCCTGTTTTCATAATTAGAAAGCAGAATAAGGTGAGTGTGCTTTCTATTGATGTATTTTATTTATTTATTTATTTATTTATTTTTGAGACAGAGTTTCGCTCTTGTTGTCCAGGCTGCAGTGGTACAATCTCTGCTCACTGCACCCTCCACCTCCCTGGTTCAAGTGATTCTCCTACCTCAGCCTCCCAAGTAGCTGGGATTACAGGCATGTGCCACCACGCCTGGCTAATTTTGTATTTTTAGTAGAGATGGGGTTTCACCATGTTGGTCAGGTTGGTCTCAAACTCCTGACCTCAGGTGATCCACCCACCTTGGCCTCCCAAAGTGCTGAGATTACAGGCATGAGCCACCTCGCCCGGCCTCTACTGATGTATATAATAGTAAGAGACACTCTGGTGTGTATGCTGTTGAATGAAACAGAAGAGATGGCCAGTGATTGTGTGAGAATCTGGATTTCAAATCTGCAAAAGGAAGGTGCAGAAGGTAAGTTGTTTTTGGAAATGGAATGGATAAGTTAAACCAAGACAATGATTTCTTTTCTTTACAGAGACCATGAAACGTATGGTGCAATAGCCCTACTTTTGGTGGGAAAAATATACAGCCATTCTGGTGAAGCAGTGAGTAGTGGTATCAGTAGCTTATACTACAGTGTCTTCTTTTTTTCTTCCATTTCTTTCAAAGGTTTGGGCCCCATGGTATCCCTGTGACAGTATTTCCCAAAAGGGAATATAAGGATAAACCAGAAGCCATGCCGCTCCAAAGTAATACATTCCAAGAAGGGACAGAAGTCAAGTGTGAAGCAAATGGTGCTGTTCCCGATGACCCTTCTCCTGTCCCGCATCCCGAGCTGAGCTTGGCTGAAAGCCTGTGGACTTCCAAACCACCACCTCTCTTCCATGAAGGAGCACCTTATCCTCCCCCTTTGTTTATCAGGGACACATATAACCAATCAATACCTCAGCCACCTCCTCGGAAAATTAAGCGACCCAAACGAAAAATGTACAGGGAAGAACCCACTTCAATAATGAATGCTATTAAACTACGACCCAGGCAAGTTCTGTGTGATAAATGTAAAAACAGTGTTGTTGCTGAAAAAAAGGAAATTAGAAAAGGTAGTAGTGCAACTGACTCTTCTAAATATGAAGATAAAAAACGGAGAAATGAAAGTGTAACTACTGTGAACAAAAAACTGAAAACTGACCATAAAGTGGATGGGAAAAACCAAAATGAAAGCCAGAAAAGAAATGCTGTGGTTAAGGTTTCAAATATTGCTCACAGCAGAGGCAGAGTAGTAAAAGTTTCTGCTCAGGCAAATACATCAAAAGCTCAGTTAAGTACTAAAAAAGTTCTCCAGAGTAAGAACATGGATCATGCGAAAGCTCGGGAAGTGTTAAAAATTGCCAAAGAAAAGGCACAAAAGAAGCAAAATGAAACCTCTACTTCCAAAAATGCACATTCAAAAGTCCATTTCACACGTCGATATCAGAATCCTAGCTCAGGTTCCCTTCCACCCCGGGTTCGTTTAAAACCACAGAGGTACAGGAATGAAGAAAATGACTCTTCTCTGAAGACAGGACTTGAGAAAATGCGGAGTGGCAAGATGGCACCCAAGCCCCAGTCTCGCTGCACCTCTACCCGCTCAGCAGGTGAGGCCCCTTCAGAAAATCAGAGTCCCTCAAAAGGCCCTGAAGAGGCCAGCAGTGAGGTTCAGGACACAAATGAAGTGCATGTGCCTGGTGATCAGGATGAACCACAGACATTGGGCAAAAAGGGCAGCAAAAACAATATCTCTGTTTATATGACCCTAAATCAAAAGAAATCTGACTCTTCCAGTGCTTCAGTGTGTAGCATTGATAGCACAGATGATTTGAAATCTTCCAACTCTGAGTGTAGTTCTTCTGAAAGCTTTGATTTTCCTCCAGGCAGTATGCATGCACCTTCCACCTCCTCCACTTCCTCCTCTTCAAAGGAAGAGAAAAAGCTCAGTAATTCCTTGAAAATGAAAGTCTTTTCCAAAAACGTCTCTAAATGCGTCACACCAGATGGCAGGACCATATGTGTAGGGGACATTGTTTGGGCCAAGATATATGGCTTCCCTTGGTGGCCAGCCCGTATTCTTACTATAACTGTGAGCCGGAAAGATAACGGCCTTTTAGTCCGACAGGAGGCCCGTATTTCATGGTTTGGGTCTCCAACAACATCTTTCCTTGCTCTTTCACAACTCTCCCCCTTTTTAGAAAACTTCCAGTCACGCTTTAATAAGAAGAGAAAGGGCCTGTATCGCAAGGCTATCACAGAGGCAGCTAAGGCTGCCAAGCAGCTGACCCCCGAAGTGCGGGCTTTGTTGACACAGTTTGAAACGTGAACATGGGCAGTAAGGTAGGCAAGACCATTGGAAGTCACCACAGATTTTCTAGTCTAGTTAGGAATAATTTCTACAAAATAGCGTGGCCAGATTGGAGAGAGAAGTTGCACTCAGTTGGCTGGCTTTTTAATACTTACCTTATAGCCATTTTTAGACTGAGAGCTTAAACTGAACATATAATCAAATTTTGTGTTAAGGAAGTGAGATTTTAGCAGTATTTTTCAGTTTTGAAGTTCGAAACCATCCCAAGGCATAGGAGCCATAGCCTCAACTGAAATTGAATTTTTGTAGGGACTGTTAATTGCCATTTGTACCTAATACTGTATATATACATATATATACGTGTGTGTGTGTGTATATATATATATCCGTGTATGTATATATACACACATATATATGTATATATACACATATATATATATGAAATACAGCCTGTCACTGTGTGACACAGATTGCATATTTGGGATTGCAATAAGGGCTTGGTGAGCTGGGGGAATAGTGGATATTTAATGACTACTTGTTTTTTAAATAATGAACACTTAGCCTTTCTATGCGCATAATGGTGTAAAAGTTAGATGGTTAGGTGTTTGACAAACAGATGGTTGCAATTCAGTTACAGACTGGGGAAATAGCCCAGTGTTTGGGATTAAAACTGTCAAGACTGGATAGGTGTTAGTCATCACTGTCTTTCGTCCAGTGGGGATTTAATAAATACTTTCAAGCTTCTGGTTTGGGAGTTTAGATAGGTTTGATTTTGGATTTGTAAATAGTGATTGCTAAATTTGGTCAGATTTCTCCTGACTGGCTGTTCCTAAATTCTTAGGATATGTCCCAGTAAAATTATACTTTGTGAATTAATTGTCATATGTGTAATTGTTGCATTTTGGATGTACCTAATTTGATAATTAAAACAAAATAATTTCCGTTTAAGGTATCTGTTTGCAGGTCAGAAAATGAGAAAATGTAATTGTGTAATGCTCTGAAATGTAAAAAAAAAAAAAAAAACCAAAAAAAAGCTGTAAATAAAATCAACTAAATCCAAATTATTTGTGTGTGTTTCTCAAAAAGCTTTGAA